CCATAGTATTTTACAGCTCTTTTCACAGAAGTATAAATCACAACTAACCTCAAAATGCTTACAATATAAGAAAATTGAATAGACTGACATTTTTAAAAAGCAATGTATATATAGGCAAGAAATTCTGAATTGTGTGGAGTATATAAGAGAGCATCTACCGTTCGGAAAATGGAAATCTGTGTGGACTGGGGCAATTAGTTAAAACTTTAAGTAGCATTATATAAAAAGTATTCCTTATCAAAAGGAGGAAGGATTTAGGCATGTAAGAGAAAATCAACAGGAATAATAGAATGGATAGAGTCAATGTTTATGAAATGGGTGTGACACTGGGGAAAGGGATGAGACAAGTGATAATCTACGGATGTTTATTTCTTTAAATCTCCAAGATAATTTTCTTTAAAGATAAATATTTTCCTCCTCAGTTCTTGGTGAATTTCATACAGTTCCTAAGATATAAATTTAACATATCTGTTATATGCTTTTTTAAAACATTCAATCTACTGGAAGAATATATAGAAATTATTTTCTTGGAGAGAGATGTGTGTGCGTGTGTGTGTGTGTATATATATATATATAGCCCCATATAATATATATATTCTATATTATATGACATATATATATATATTATAAATTTGTTTTAAGGAGGATCTTCAATACAAAACTGACAGTGAAATTATTTGAGAACAATGAACCAGATAGGGGTCCCCTAGTTTTTTATGCTATCCTTGCATAAATTTATAAAGATGAACCATTTCCACTTTAAACATCTTCCCTGGAATTATCAAAATATCCTTGTGAATCCTAAGGGTCAGAGCTTGAGGTCACAGACACTGACACTTTAGGAGAACAAATGTCCCCTAGAAGTATGTGAGGATGTATTTAGAAACAGCAGGGGAAATATGACAAAGAAATTCCTCTACTTGTTGTAAAAAGGAAAAAAATTGAAGGAACAATAATATGCTCTCAATTACAATCAATTACAATATTATAACCCCTCATTCATCTCTCAACAGACAAGGTGGAGATGAATAAGGAGAATCACTCCTTGATAGCTGAGTTCATCCTCACAGGATTTACATATCATCCAAAGCTGAAGACTGTTCTGTTTGTGGTGTTCTTTGCCATCTATCTGATCACCATGGTGGGGAACATTGGTTTGGTGGCATTGATTTATATAGAGCAACGTCTTCACACACCAATGTACATATTTTTAGGCAACCTAGTTCTGATGGATTCCTGCTGTTCCTCTGCTATTACTCCCAAGATGTTAGAGAACTTCTTTTCTGAGGACAAAAGGATTACCCTGTATGAATGTATGGCACAATTTTATTTTCTCTGTCTTGCTGAAACTACAGACTGCTTTCTTCTGGCGGCAATGGCCTATGACTGCTATGTGGCCATATGCAACCCACTGCAGTACCACACCATGATGTCCAAGACACTCTGCATTCAGATGACTGCAGGAGCCTACCTAGCTGGCAACCTGCATCCCATGATTGAAGTAGAGTTTCTGTTGAGGTTAACTTTCTGTGGGTCTCATCAAATCAATCATTTTTTCTGTGATGTTCTTCCATTATATAGACTTTCTTGTATTAACCCTTATATCAATGAATTGGTGTTATTTATCTTGGCAGGATCAATTCAAATCTTTACTATAGTCTTAGTTTCTTATTTCTACATCCTTTTCACAATATTTACAATGAAATCCAAGGAGGGAAGAGGCAAAGCTTTATCTACTTGTGCATCTCACTTTCTCTCTGTGTCAATATTCTGTGATTCCCTTCTCTTCATGTATGCTCGACCAGGTGCAGTTAATGAAGGGGATAAAGATATACCTGTTGCTATATTTTATACTTTAGTTATTCCTTTATTAAATCCTTTTATTTATAGCCTAAGAAATAAGGAAGTAATAAATATTATGAAAAAAATTATGAAGAAGAGAAAATTTTGTCACATTCTGAAACAAATGTCATCCCCTCTGGCAACTTGATAATACTTTATTTTAAATCAAGGGATAGTGAG